ACAACTTAAATAAATCAACAAACTAACTGCAGAAGCCCTGGTTCTATAGTCGTGTGACAGACTGCGCTGCAAAGGCGGCCAGGAAAGTCTCCATCTGGGGGAGACCTGGAGATTAGAAGATGTCAGGTTGAGTATGACAATGACCCAGTGACATAGGCTGAGAGAAGCAGTTTGGATATCTAGGTCTGGGCTGGAGATGATCAGAAAAGAAGCAAAAAGCATACTGCAAAATATACGCAGCATATACTACTACTTATAGGGAGATCAAAAATCCACATAATGATAATGATTATTAATTATTTGAGACAGAGTCTCGCTTTGTCGTCCAGGCTGGAGTGCAGTGGCAAGATCTTGGCTCACTGCAGCCCCCGCCTCCCGGGCTCAAGCGATTATCCAGCCTCAGCCACCCAAGTAGCTGGGATGACAGGGGTGCGCCGCCTCGTCCGGCTAACTTTTGTATTTCTAGTAGAGACACGGTTTCGCCGTCTTGGACAGGTTGGTCTGTAACTCCTGGCTTCAGGCGATCCGCCCGCCCGCCTCGGCCTCCCAAAGTGTTGAGATTGCAGGCGTGAGCCACCGTGAGGGCCTCACTGATTATCTAAGGCTGTTTAGATTATAGATTTTTAGATTATGTTTTTGTTTCCCTAAACGGGGTGGTGAGTACAGAGGTGTGAGATGTAACACGTAATTTGTACACCTTTTGCACACGTAAATATCACAAAGTAAACTTTTAAAATAAGGCAAGGCCTAGGGCCTCGCGAGGCTTCTCTGAGGAGCGAGGACCAGTCAGTCACAGCCAGTTTCCACTGCCTCCACGCTCCGGCCTAGGCCAGCCCCTCTCCCCAGTCATTCGCTCGGGGCTGGCTCCGCCCCAGAACTGCGCAACCTCCCCGCCCACATCCGCGTCCTAACCAATGAGCGCTCGAAATTTGGGTCCACACCCCCGTCACGCCCCGCCCCAGACTCGCGCGCCCGTGACGTCACGGTCCGGCCCCCGCCACGTGACGGCCGCGCGCCGGGCTCTAGCTCCCCGCCGGGCTCGCGCCGCAGAGGCCGGTGAGGCGCCGGCGGCCACGCCGCGGAAGGCGCGGGCCGAGCAGAGCCGGGCGTTGGAGCCCGCGCGCGCATGGAGGCGTTGCCGGCAGCCCCCTGAGGGCAGCGGGGAGACAAGACCCGGCGACCTCGCGCATCCCTCGAGCCGCCACGCGCTCTCGCCACCGGGCGGCGACGGGCCGCGGAGCCGGCGCGGCCATGGCGACGGGCGGCCAGCAGAAGGAGAACACGCTGCTTCACCTCTTCGCCGGCGGGTGAGTTCCCGGGCCCAGCCGCGCGCGCCCCAGCTTCTCTGATCTGCTTTGGTTTCCCTTACAGGTGTGGAGGCACAGTTGGTGCTATTTTCACTTGTCCACTAGAAGTCATTAAGACACGGTTGCAGTCTTCAAGATTAGCTCTCCGGACAGTCTACTATCCTCAGGTTCATCTGGGGACCATTAGTGGAGCTGGAATGGTGAGACCAACATCCGTGACACCTGGACTCTTTCAGGTTCTGAAGTAAGTTCAGTCTTGTCTGCTCCTGCCACCTGGTTTTAAAGGTTTGTCTTTTCTTATTATTCAGGTCGATCTTGGAGAAAGAGGGACCAAAGTCACTTTTTAGAGGCTTGGGTCCAAATTTGGTTGGAGTTGCACCATCAAGGTAAGCATTAAACTTTCCAGCTAGCTCATGCTATTTCTTTATAATGTTCTCTTTGTTCTAACAGGGCTGTATACTTTGCATGTTACTCCAAAGCCAAAGAGCAATTTAATGGCATTTTCGTGCCTAACAGCAATATTGTGCATATTTTCTCAGCTGGCTCTGCAGGTATGTTACCCTAGTGAGTGAAGAGAGGGTCTGTGTTGACCTTTACTGTTTTTTTTTTTTCCAGCTTTTATCACAAATTCCTTAATGAATCCTATATGGATGGTTAAAACCCGAATGCAGCTAGAACAGAAGTAAGTTATTATTTGTTCCTTCCTTAATGAAACTTAACAGCCTGTGTTGGTCTCTTTTATGCAGAGTGAGGGGCTCTAAGCAGATGAATACACTCCAGTGTGCTCGTTACGTTTACCAGACCGAAGGCATTCGTGGCTTCTATAGAGGATTAACTGCCTCGTATGCTGGAATTTCCGAAACTATAATCTGCTTTGCTATTTATGAAAGTTTAAAGAAGTATCTGAAAGAAGCTCCATTAGCCTCTTCTGCAAATGGGACTGAGAAAAATTCCACAAGTTTTTTTGGACTTATGGCAGCTGCTGCTCTTTCTAAGGGCTGTGCCTCCTGCATTGCTTATCCACACGGTATGTTTTGCTTTTGTTCTTCCAGAGCAGTAGTGGCGTAAAGTAGGTCTTTCTCTCTCTGCAGAAGTCATAAGGACGAGGCTCCGGGAAGAGGGCACCAAGTACAAGTCTTTTGTCCAGACGGCGCGCCTGGTGTTCCGGGAAGAAGGCTACCTTGCCTTTTATAGAGGACTGTTTGCCCAGCTTATCCGGCAGATCCCAAATACTGCCATTGTGTTGTCTACTTATGAGTTAATTGTGTACCTGTTAGAAGACCGTACTCAGTAACAGGCCGGAAAATTGTGCTCTAGAAGAATAAAACTGAAAAACTCTAGAGAATTTTTTTTCCCCATTGATGTTTAGAAAGTTTGAGACTGAAACAGGAAAGGCCATAAAATATCTGGTTCATATCACCTGTTGGACATTTCCTTTTGGATTCATGCTTTCTGGAAGGTTTAAATTCATTAACGTTAATAGTTAATTATAACTTTTTTTTTAACTTAAGAGGATTCAGGGTTAAGCACCAACTAAATTAAATCATGCTATTTAATTTAAGTATACATTTGGCTTGTGTCCTCTTTTATGCTCACTATACTATGAAGGACTTAAGTAATTCAGATAAACCTGCCCTAGAACTGCAGAGAAAAATGATAAAGTGAGAATACAACTTGTTTTATAATCTGACTTTAAGATCTTGCACTGCTAGACAGGGAAGAAGTGTCGCATTTTGGCTGGGCACTGTGGCTCACGCCCGTAATCCCAGCACTTTGGGAGGCCGAGGCAGATGGATCACGTGAAGTCAGGAGTTCCAGACCAGCCTGGCCAACATGGCGAAACCCTGTCTCTACTAAAAATACAAAAATTAGCCGGACGTGTGCCTGTAATCCCAGCTACTTGGGAGGCTGAGGCAGGAGAATCACTTGAAACCCAGGGGGCAGAGGTTGCAGCGAGCTGAGATCACGTCACTTCACTCCAGCCTGGTCGACAGAGTGAGACTCCATCTCAAAAAAAAAAAAATTGTGTCACATTTTGGTGGTGGTGTGTGGACCAGGACAAACTTCCCAGCAATTTTTCTTCTTTGTACATTTCCAATTACTTGCAGATTGATCATCTAAGCGTTCAGACTGCTGAGATGAATATATATAACTTTCTGAGACTCAATATTTTAAGCTATAAAAAACTTCCTGAAGTTATCCTTTTCTCCCTACTTTGAACCAAAGGCAAGAATTTTTAAAGAACTGTTTTATCAATGGCCTGGCTCCTGGATATAGTTCCGGAAGTTAAGACCAGTTGCCTTGTTAAGTGTGTTGACAGCACAGCTACCCTGTTTGGCTGTGAATCCAGAATGTGATGAAGAACAGTCATTCCCACTGAGGTCTTTAGCCCTGTTCTTGGACCTCTGCTCTTGCAGAAAAGGAGCACAACGTAGGACTATGGCTCACCCGTCAGAGAGCTCACATTCTGATAGAAAGCACTGGGATTGTTTAAATATCCTAGTTCAACATTAAAAAAAAAAAAAATTTAATCCCAGCACTTTGGGAGGCCAAGGCGGGCAGATCACGAGGTCAGGAGATCGAGACCATCCTGGCTAACACGGTGAAACCCCGTCTCTACTAAAAAAATACAAAAAAATTGGCCATGCGTGGTGGCGGGCACCCATAGTCCCAGCTACTCGGGAGGCTGAGGCAGGAGAATGGCGTGAACCTGGGAGGCGGAGCTTGCAGTGAGCTGAGATGGCGCCACTGCACTCCAGCCTGGGCCACAGAGTGCGACTCCATCTCAAAAAAAAAAAAAAAACCAGGATGTTACCCCCTTGGTTTTAAAGCAAATTTAATAAGGGAACAAAAAGATGATACTAAGAAGAAGGCAAGTAAAACCCCTAGTCTTCCATTAGCTCTTTCACTGGAATTTGAGTATATTGTACATGAAGGTTGGTTTTCAATTTGAACGTCTAGAAAGATACTCATTTCTAATACCTATGCACTGTAGTTTCAGGTTTACTTGCAGACACCCTGGTAGGGTTAAGAGGAGGATATTTCCAAGTTATTTTAAATTGAGTTTACTTTTAACTGGGGTTCTTGACTCTAGTGTAATTGCTCCAACAACTACGTAGAAGTCAAAATGAGTGACTTTAGTGAAGCTTCTGTACTTTACAATACATGACAGTAATGCTATTCCAGAAGTTTTGTTTTGTTTTGTTTTGAGATGGAGTCTCGCTCTGTCTCTCCCAGGCTGGAGTGCAGTGGCACAATCTCGGCTCACTACAGCCTCCACCTCCCGGTTTCAAGCAATTCTCCTGTCTTAGCCTCCTGAGTAGCTGGGACTACAGGCATGCGCCACCACACCTGGCTAATTTTGTATTTTTAGTAGAGATGGGGTTTCACCATGTTGGCCAGGCTGGTCTCAAACTCTTGACCTCAGGTGATCTACCCGCCTCGGCCTCCCAAAGTACTGGGATTACAGGAGGGAGCCACCATACCTGGCCCGCGCCGCCCCTTCCTTTGTTGTTATTGTTGTTTTGAGACAAGGTATCACTCGATCACTGAAGCTGGATACAGTGGCAAGATCATAGCTCACTGTAACCTCAAACTCCTGGGCACAAGGGATCCTCGCATCTCAGCCTCCCAAGTAGCTTGGACCACAGGAAAGTACCACCATGCCCAGCTAATGTTTTTTCATTTTTTGTGCAGACGAGGTTTTGCTATGTTGTCCAGGCTGGTCTCAGACTACTGGCCAGAAGCGATCTTACCTCCTCAGCCTCCCAAAGCACTGGAATTACAGAGTAACATCTAATTTTAATATTCACATTCCTATTTTAATATTCATATTCGATGATGGCACTTAGCAACATCCTCCTATATCCATATTAAAACCTGTTTTCCAAGATTGTGTCTAATATGAAGGTGTAAAATTGCTTTGTTTTCACTCCTTCTTGAATGAATAAATTTGATAGTAACCAATTATAATTTTAGTTTTCTGCTTCTCCTGCCCC